TAGTAGAGCTGCTCTATTTTGCTTCCTAGTTGGCCTCAGAAATCAAGTAAAATAGTCAAATAATTGTGTCTGTTTGAAGGTAGGGATGTAGACAGGCCATTTCTCTTTGCTGCATTTCTGGCCTCAAAACCTCTTCTTTCTTTTCCTCCAGAATAAAATATAACACAGGGAGAGGACAGAACTTGTTAATAGACTGAGGCCAGCAAAAAGCCAGACTGGTTCCTGAATTGGAGGGAAGGAGGCTGCCTGACTTTGGAGGAGCAGAAAAAAATAAGTTAGGAGATTAGAGATGGGCCACAGCTTAAATAGAGAGGTTCGACTCTGCATTTCCCAAATACGTAATGCTTACGGTACACGACCCAAGCTCTCTGCTTGAATCCCAAATCTGAGCGGACAGATGAGGGGGCGCAGAGGAAAAACAGGTTTTGGACCCTACAAATTGGCTTGAAATGAAAAGTCAGCAAAAACCACTGGGTGGCAGCGTGGTGTGCGGGCGCAGCTCTGCAGTGTCTGCTTCTGCTGCTACCGCTGGGGCTGAACCCGTCTGGGGACTCTGGCCTCCTCCCCTGAATGGCTACAAGTGTCGCCAAGCAAAATACCTCTGCGCGGGTGGGTGAGGGTTCTCCGGGTTGTTGGTGCGTCCAAGCCTGAGGCAGGGATCTGGCGAACTTCTGAGGGGCTCCAGCCCGAGCACAATCTGGTCAGCTCAAACACTGAGGAAACACCCCCACCACTCCATCCCCCAATGCCGAGCAAACCCCCGCTCCGTCAGCCCAACTACCTCATCTCAGTTCCTCCTCCATCACTGTTTCCTCCCGAAGCTCCTTTCGGGAAAAGGAGGGGAGAAGGATTTGGACGACTGGGGCAGTGCGGAAGCCCCTACAGGTGTTAGCCGGAACGGGCGGCCGGGGACTTGGGGGGGTGGGGGTGGGGGTGGGGGTGGGAGGGGCGGCCTGCGGCTCCGAGCCTACGGGCTCAGCCCCGGGAGGGAGGGGCCGTCGCGGGAGGGGGCTGCAAGGAGGCTGTCGCGCTGTTCCGGAGGGTGCCTGCGGCGGCTGAATTCCTGTGCTGCGACTGTGCCGCGCCCAGAGCAGCAGCAACAGCGAAGATGCGAGGCCATTACCTGTTTGATCCCTGTCGGAAACCTGGCACGGGCCAACTTTTCCCGATTATCACGCCAAGAAGTTGCAAGGACTAGTCGAAGACTCGGAGGGGCCAGGGCGAGGGCGCGCTCCCCCGCGCGCTGCCTCGTCCCTCCTCCGTCCGGCCGCCCGAGCTCCCGGCCTCTCTCCCGCCCGCGCTCACTCCCTCCGCCCGCCTCCCTCCTCTGGCCCCCATCAGAAGGGCAACAGGGCGAGGGGGTCCGGCGAAATTCGGACCGGAGCAGCTGGACATGCACGGTGTCCGCCGGGCGCAGGGGCCGACCACACGCAGTCGCGCAGTTCAGCATCCGCGTGCCAGTCTCGCCCGCGATCCCGGGCCCGGGGCTGTGGCGTCGACTCCGACCCAGGCAGCCAGCAGCCCGCGCGGGAGCCGGACCGCCGCCGGAGGAGCTCGGACGGCATGCTGAGCCCCCTCCTTGGCTGAAGCCCGAGTGCGGAGAAGCCCGGGCAAACGCAGGCTAAGGAGACCAAAGCGGCGAAGTCGCGAGACAGCGGACAAGCAGCGGAGGAGAAGGAGGAGGAGGCGAACCCAGAGAGGGGCAGCAAAAGAAGCGGTGGTGGTGGGCGTCGTGGCCATGGCGGCGGCTATCGCCAGCTCGCTCATCCGTCAGAAGAGGCAAGCCCGCGAGCGCGAGAAATCCAACGCCTGCAAGTGTGTCAGCAGCCCCAGCAAAGGCAAGACCAGCTGCGACAAAAACAAGTTAAATGTCTTTTCCCGGGTCAAACTCTTCGGCTCCAAGAAGAGGCGCAGAAGAAGACCAGGTCGGAAAGGGCTTTTGCTTTCTTTTCCCCATTCAATTGATCCAAATCATTGTTCTCTTTGCAGAGCCTCAGCTTAAGGGTATAGTTACCAAGCTATACAGCCGACAAGGCTACCACTTGCAGCTGCAGGCGGATGGAACCATTGATGGCACCAAAGATGAGGACAGCACTTACAGTAAGTGACTGCAAAATAAATAGTATATGCCAAACACTGTTTTCATTTTCTTTTTTAATTTCAGCTCTGTTTAACCTCATCCCTGTGGGTCTGCGAGTGGTGGCTATCCAAGGAGTTCAAACCAAGCTGTACTTGGCAATGAACAGTGAGGGATACTTGTACACCTCGGTAAGCTTTTGACTGTGTGCATGTTTTGACTAACTGAACTTTTGTTTATTTACTTTTGTTGCAGGAACTTTTCACACCTGAGTGCAAATTCAAAGAATCAGTGTTTGAAAATTATTATGTGACATATTCATCAATGATATACCGTCAGCAGCAGTCAGGCCGAGGGTGGTATCTGGGTCTGAACAAAGAAGGAGAGATCATGAAAGGCAACCATGTGAAGAAGAACAAGCCTGCAGCTCATTTTCTGCCTAAACCACTGAAAGGTACATTTGATATTGTGGGAACTATGGATTATGGCCTTTTACACCATCTTTGTGTGCTTTTCAGTGGCCATGTACAAGGAGCCATCACTGCACGATCTCACGGAGTTCTCCCGATCTGGAAGCGGGACCCCAACCAAGAGCAGAAGTGTCTCTGGCGTGCTGAACGGAGGCAAATCCATGAGCCACAATGAATCAACGTAGCCAGTGAGGGCAAAAGAAGGGCTCTGTAACAGAACCTTACCTCCAGGTGCTGTTGAATTCTTCTAGCAGTCCTTCACCCAAAAGTTCAAATTTGTCAGTGACATTTACCAAACAAACAGGCAGAGTTCACTATTCTATCTGCCATTAGACCTTCTTATCATCCATACTAAAGCCCCATTATTTAGATTGAGCTTGTGCATAAGAATGCCAAGCATTTTAGTGAACTAAATCTGAGAGAAGGACTGCCAAATTTTCTCATGATCTCACCTATACTTTGGGGATGATAATCCAAAAGTATTTCACAGCACTAATGCTGATCAAAATTTGCTCTCCCACCAAGAAAATGTAAAAGACCACAATTGTTCTTCAAAAACAAACAAAACAAAACAAAACAAAATTAACTGCTTAAATGTTTTGTCGGGGCAAACAAAATTATGTGAATTGTGTTGTTTTCTTGGCTTGATGTTTTCTATCTACGCTTGATTCACATGTACTCTTTTCTTTGGCATAGTGCAACTTTATGATTTCTGAAATTCAATGGTTCTATTGACTTTTTGCGTCACTTAATCCAAATCAACCAAATTCAGGGTTGAATCTGAATTGGCTTCTCAGGCTCAAGGTAACAGTGTTCTTGTGGTTTGACCAATTGTTTTTCTTTCTTTTTTTTTTTTTTTAGATTTGTGGTATTCTGGTCAAGTTATTGTGCTGTACTTTGTGCGTAGAAATTGAGTTGTATTGTCAACCCCAGTCAGTAAAGAGAACTTCAAAAAATTATCCTCAAGTGTAGATTTCTCTTAATTCCATTTGTGTATCATGTTAAACTATTGTTGTGGCTTCTTGTGTAAAGACAGGAACTGTGGAACTGTGATGTTGTCTTTTGTGTTGTTAAAATAAGAAATGTCTTATCTGTATATGTATGAGTCTTCCTGTCATTGTATTTGGCACATGAATATTGTGTACAAGGAATTGTTAAGACTGGTTTTCCCTCAACAACATATATTATACTTGCTACTGGAAAAGTGTTTAAGACTTAGCTAGGTTTCCATTTAGATCTTCATATCTGTTGCATGGAAGAAAGTTGGGTTCTTGGCATAGAGTTGCATGATATGTAAGATTTTGTGCATTCATAATTGTTAAAAATCTGTGTTCCAAAAGTGGACATAGCATGTACAGGCAGTTTTCTGTCCTGTGCACAAAAAGTTTAAAAAAGTTGTTTAATATTTGTTGTTGTATACCCAAATACGCACCGAATAAACTCTTTATATTCATTCAAAGAATAATCTTCCAACATGTATTTATTGAGCGTCCATTATGTGCCAGTAACTGAAGTAGCAACTGGAAGTAAACATTGTATAATGCAGATAAGGTCACTGTCCTCAGATAGTCTACAGTCTAGAGAGTCATATTAACATGAACACTTTAAAGTGTGTTTATTTTACTAGTTACTGTACTTGCACTTCAGATTGGTACAAAGGAATTCACATTCCCGTTCAGTAGTCAAATTATACAAATGAGGCGTTTGTGCTAGTATTTTCTCTGCCACTCACAGTGTCATTTCCCCTCTCTGTTGCTTATTTCTCTCCTCTCTAGAGGGAATACACAGGACTAAATAGTGTCCTTTCTACCTTTGAGAACTGAAGGAAAATGTAAATTTTTTTAAATGTTGATGACTTTTCTCTAGCTCCCCAAAGCTGCATTGTCTGGCAATGAACACTTTGAGAACAGTCAATACAGATGGTCTCTGACTTACAGTAGTTCAACTTACATTTTTTCGGGGGCTTTACAGTGGTACAGAAGCAATAGGCATTTAGTAGAACTCATACTTTACCATACAACCATTTTGCTTTTTATTTCCAGTACACTATTCAATAAATGACATGAGCTATTCAACACTTTTTAATTACAAAATTTGCTTTGTAGTACATGATTTTGTCCAACTGTAAGCTAATATAAGCGTTCTAAGCACATTTAAAGTAGGCTAGGCTAAGCTATGATGTTTGCTAGGTTAGGTGTATTAAATGCATTTTCAACTTAAGATGGGTTTATTGGTATGTGACCCCCATCGTAAGTGAAGGATCATCTGTATATGGAGGGAAGAATTGTGAAATACATAAAACGTAGTTGACTAGTGCTTTTCAGAGCATCTGCAAATAAAATTACTGGGGCCCCAAACAGCCTGCTTTTGCAAGGAGGGGAGACTCCTCATTTCTAAGATGTTTGGACCAGATTCAGCATGAGCTCCTATCCCTGCCCACCCCAGCCCAGTCTAAGTCACCTTGTAATTTCATGAGATAAGTCCTCCTCATCCTGCTTCATCCTGCCTGAGCTCTAAACACACCTACATGAGGTACGCTCACCTGCCTAGCTATCTTGGATGCAGGATCCTTTGTACCATGTTTTAAAAATCAGGAGATGCTCACTCAACCACCTCTCCCTATTAACTCTTACTAATTTTCAATCAGTAGGGAAAAGTAGTGCATTGTCTCCCTCTTTCTCTAAGAACTTTAAAGTTTGGTCACTGACTACTTCAGTTGCTGGTCTTGCTTTTTCTGTTGTTCAGAAATAGTGTAGGTCTGCTGGTAGTAAGCAAATTAGCACTATGTGGGTCTCAGGGATGCCTGCGTTAATAGGATGGAGTCAAAATGCCCAGGAAGAATCCTTTACCCCCAGCATTCTTTTTGAGCTGCCTTAAAGTTGCTTTAAACAGACAGTGGTGTTAAAATAAATTAATAAGTAAATAAATAGTCCTCAAACCTTCCTACAAGTGATGATATCAATACTTTCACACATCTTCATTACACACACACATACACACACACCCTTTCCCACCCCATCCCCTCATGCACATCCTTTAGTAGCATTCCTCCTGGCAGAAAATACTAGTCCTGCCACATAACTGATGAAAGAAAAAAAGACTCTAGTCAAATAGTTGTGGGAAACACTTCAAATACTATTGGGTCTCAGATATTAGCTCACATCAGAATCACCTGGAAGGCTTGTAAGACTCAGATCACTGGACTTCACCTTCAGAGTTTCTGATTGAGTGAGTCTTGTGTGGGCCCAAAACTTGGCATTTCTAACAAGTTTCCAGGTGATGCTGAGGCTGTTGATCCTCGGGACTTTGAGAACCACTGGTATTAGTTCATTCTCACGCTGCTATAAAGATACTACCTGAGACTGGGTAATTTATAAAGGAAAGAGGTTTAATTGACTCACAGTTCTGCATGGCTGGGGAGGCCTCAGGAAACTTACCATCATGGCAGAAGATGAAGGGGAAGCAAGGACCTTTTCCACGTGGCAGCAGGAGAGAGAATGGGAAAGCGCCACTTATCAAACAGATTTAGTGAGAACTTCCTCACTATATGAGACAGCATGGGGAAACCGCCCCGAGGATCCAATCACCTCCCACCAGGTCCCTCCCTCAACACATTGGGATTACAACTCTAAATGAGATTTAGGTGGGGACACAGAGCCAAACCATATCACACTGGCATACACTATTCCTTTCTTCAGGATTAGCGTGCATTAGCAAATTAATTTCTGAAAAGTCTTGTGTTAAAGAAATCTGTTTAACTTTTACAAATGCTGAGACAAACTTATTGGGCCACAAAGCCACATTTTCATGGAGCGTCTATTAACATTGCAGTAGAGTGGTAGTCCTCAAGCTTTTTATGTGTACCTGAATCACCTGTGGTGTTTTATATGCTTCTTTTGTTTTAAGCTTGGCCTGGGAATCTCCTGAATCTGATACCTACTGTTCTATGCCACAGCACTTAATGTCAGTGTTCTATGGCATGGCACTTAATGTCAGTTTTCCACCCCATCTGTGAACGTGTATTCAATCATTATACTGTATTTAGCCTGAGAATGAATATGGAAAAGAAAACAACACTTTCTTCAGGCTTTTTGCAACTTTTTAAAAGCAAAACAGGCTCCAATTCCCCCTCCCAGGAGTTTTGTTTGTATCCAAAGAGAGGACATGCTCATTGCCATGGAATCCTTAAAGGACTGAGAGGGAAGTGATCTGTGGCACTCCTCCCCTCCCTAACCAGTACATTTGTTCCAGTTTTAAGCCAGTCAAGCTCACCGAAGAGTTTTTCAAAGACCTTAGCTACATGGATTTAACTTTACCAAGCATCCATTGTCCAAATGAACATATGAGGGAAAATGAATATCTCTTCATCTACATCAGCTGACCATAACTATGCTGTGGATAAGGGGTGGTGGGATCAGAACTGATAACCATTTTCAACAAATTTCATACGAATGTGTCTTAGAAGCCTCATTTAGATGCGATGTCATTCATGGGTAAAATTGAAATGTGCCTTCACTGGCAGAGTCTTTAACAATCTCTGCAAGACAATCTACGCTTTTTTCTATTGTTTCTGAAAATCCTTTCAACCTCTATTCAAAGCCATTTTCTCACTTTAGAAATTGATTACAGCAGGGCTGTGATTGTCAGTACAAAAATCTGTACAGGGATATGGCAGTGGTATAATAGATGACCATTTCCAATTATAAAACAATTAGCAAAGTATAGCTAGGTCAGGCCACTAGTACCCTTCAAATTCTTAACCATATTTACAAAGACAGCTTTTCATAACTTTTATTGCTCTGTCCACAAAGATGTGGTCTCATGGTTTCACACGATTGAGAATGCTACAAGTAATAGTATACTGAAAAGAACATGTCTCTAATTCTGGACTGCTCTTTATCTCCAAGAAACAGAGAGAGAGAGAATGAAAAAAAATCCCAGCTTAGAGGAATTTTGGAAGTTACTCTTTCATGAACCATCACATTTTCTGGGCCTTTGTAATCTTTAAACACTGTTACTCTTTAGAGGTTGGTTTGAATTTGTTGCACAGAGAACAATAATCTATGACAAATTAATGAACCCTTTTGCTAATATCACATGAGTACAAGTATCTTGTATTTCTCATCACATTTACCGTAATAAAGAATGCAGACAAGTATAATACATGGCATCATTTTGGGGATTTTCCAATTTCTATGTGGGCATACTGGAAGAAGTTTGTAACAGTTGCAATTCTGTCACAATGCAGGAAGTCTTTCTAGAACACACAATGTGGATGATTTTCAGTTTTAGAATTGTAAACTAACCAAATGTCAATTCAGTTTCTCATTTTATATTAGTTTTTGTTACAAACACTGCCTATTTCTCTTTTGTACAAACACTTCACACACACACACACACACACGCGCACACACACACACACACACACACACACACAGGCACACACACACTAGATGGGCCTCCAAAAGAACTCAGAGCTGCTGTCTTCCTCTGGGAGGTTGATCATATGTCTATTCAGTTGGGAGAATGGAGCAGTCAAGTTCAAAATCCATGTGGCTCTCTGGCTTCAGAAGCTATCCTTTCAGCTATGACACACACACTAAATAGTATTGCCCAGGTTTGCCCTACAACATGTTAGCATATCTACATATTTTGTACTGTAATAATGTGTACGCTCTTAATAATTTGTTTTTAATGCTGTGTAAAGTTAGCAATTAGAGTAAGAGAAACGTATGGGATAATGATTGAGTAAAATCTCAGCTCCTTTTGAGTCAATCACTCAGCTTGTTGGCACAGTAGATATTTATGACCTTAAATACTGTCAGCGCTTCACAGCACATTACTGAGGCCTGGATAAAGCATTCACACAAAGATAAATGGATTGAAACTGTGTCAATTTTGTAGAAAAAGATATTCTGGGGTTTAGTAACAGAGAATTTTTCTTTCCTTACTGCGATTAATAAAGTGGAACTCCAATTGCAAGTAACTATTCAGTTTTATGTTCTTCACATATGGAAACCTCTCTGTCACTAATACCCTGGGACAAACTGGATGATTACCATCCAAGTGTTATTTTCTTCCTCGAAAATTTCAAAACCAGAATGAATTAGTTCTCCAAGTCTGGCTATACTATAGTTTTCTTCTTAATGTAAAACAGCTGAATAAAACAGCTTGAACAATATTTGACTTTCATGGGTCTTAAGAACGTTTCAAAATACACCACCAATATATTTACCAACATATTTAGTGCCAGATATACACAGAACAAACACTACCCTATTGTTTCTGTGTGCGTGTGTGTGTGTCTGTGTCTGTGTGTGTGTGTAGCAGGACACTAAATAAACAAGTCATGTTGCTGTTCTTAGGGAAGTTTTGGTAAAGAGAGCTTCAAAGTTCCTTGGAGTCACCTGCAAGGCTAACTGTACTAAAAGCGGAATTTGCATGATCTTTCTACAAACTCTCAGTGTAAAGTGGTAGATAGACATGCAAGCATCACACTTAGATTGCAATAAATGCTGTGATGTAAAAAATACAATGGAGGAAAAATTTTTGATTAGGGAAATTTAAACATTTTCAAAGAAGAGTTAATGTTTCAGTGGAGTCTTAAAAGATGAGTAGGAATTCAACAGCCAGAAGGGAAGTGTAGACGCTCTGTGTCACATAAAACAAAACAGAACAGAATAGTATAAGTGAAGGCATAGAGCTTCACATGAAAGGCACATGAAATAGCACTGGGTATCTCTAAAATATTAATTAGCCTAGTGTAGCTGGACAATGAGGGGCAGAGCCCCTGGTATGCAAGTGATGTCTGGGAAAGGAGCAATCTTTCTACAGTGCCTCATTCCATCATACCTCATTACCAGAAAAACATTATGAGCCACTTAGGCCTGTATTATTTGAGCATCTCTGAAATGGAGTTGCTCTACATGTTTTGTAGAAACCTAATGAGTAATTTATTCTCATCAGTAGACAAAATGAAAGAAAGAAAATAGACTCTGAGCAAAGTATGATTCACAACCTTGCCTATTAGGCTATAGAAGATTGCCCTACTAATTCCTCCTTTTCGTCTGTTGAACAATCTGTATTTTGCCTGCTCAAAAAGGAATTCCTCAAGTTATAGGGGCAGTTTGACCAGTACAATCATATCAGAAAAAAATCAGCAAAATTATGTTCTAACAACATCTTCCCATCTAAAGTGCACATTTTATTTTTTTAAGGTAACATAATTACTACGAACAACCGAAATGGTATATAAAGGTGAAAAATTAAAATAATTTTTTTTACAGCTCCACGTTACCTCACCCCCTAGACCCTGGTAACCACCATTCAACTCTCTGTTTCCATTAGTTCAACTTTTTAAGATTCTTTTTATACAAAGGATGTCATGTAGCATTTTTTTCTTTTTTCATCTGGCTTATTTCACTTAGTTTGCTTATTTCAACGTGCTCTGAAGTTTCATCCATGTTTATGTAAATGGAAGGAGCTCCCTCTTTATATGGCTAAGATATATATATATATTATATTATATATATATATGTATATATATATATTATATATATATATGTATATATATATAATTTTCTTTCTTCATTCATCTGTCCGTGGGCACTTAGGTTGTTCCATAACTTATCTATTGTGAATAATGGTGCAATGGGAATGAATGGGAGTGCAGATGTCTGTTTGGCATACTGATTTAATTTCCTTTGGATATATAACCAGAAGTGGGAATGCTGGATCATACAGTAGTTCTATTTTTACTTTTATGAGGATCTCCATACTGTTTTACATAATGGCTTACTAATTTACATTCCCATAAACAGTGTACAAGAATACCTCCTTGCCAACACATTATCTTTTAAGTTTTGGATAATATTATTCCTATTAATAACATGTGTGATATTACATTGTGGTTTTGATTTGCATTTCCCTTATGATTAATGATGTTAAGTACCTTTTCAGATATATGTTGGCCATTTGTATGTCTTCCTTGGAGAGATGTCTATTCAGCTCCTTGGTCCATTTTTCAAAATACAGTTTACTTGTATTTTTGCTATTGACTTGTATGAGTTCCTTATATATTTTGGATATTAACCCCTTATGAGAAATATGGTTTGCAAATATTTTCTCCTATTCTGCAGGTTGCCTTTTCGTTTTGTCGATTATTTCCTTTGCTGGGCAGATAATTTTTTTATTTTATTTTTTGAAACAGTGTCTCACTCTGTCACCCAGGCTGGAGTGCAGTGGTGTGATCATGTCTCACCACAGCCTTGACCTCCCCAGGATCAGGTGATCCTCCCACCTCAGTTTTTGTATTTTTAGTAGAGATGGAGTTTCACCCTGTTGCCCAGGCTGGTCTAAAACTCCTGGGCTCAAGCCATCTTGCCCACCTTGGGACCTCCCAAAGTGTTAGGATTAGAGGCATGGGCCACCATGCCTGGCTTTGAAACTTTTTAATTTAATGTAGTCTGACTTGTTTATTTTTACTTTGTTGCATGTGCTTTTGGTGTTACAGCCAAAAAAGTTATTGCCAAGACCAATGCCATAGACATTATTTCTTATTCTAGTAATTTTACAATTTTAGGTCTTATGTTTAAGTTTTTAATCGATTTTGAGTTGATTTTTGTGTATGGTATAGGATAAAGGTCCAATTTCATTATTTTGTATTTGGATATTCAATGTTTAAAATACGATTTATTGAATGGACTATATTTCCCCATGATGTGTTTTTAGTGCCTTTGTTGAAGATTTGTTGATCATATATGTGTGGATTTGTTTCTTGGCTTTCTATTCTGTTCCATTGGTCTATGTGTCTGCTTCTATGCCAATACCATACTGTTTTGATTACTATAGCTTTACAATATAATTTGAAATCAGGAAATGTTCTAAACTTCTTTCTCAAGATTGTTTTAGATCTTTGGGGACTTAGGTGGTTCCATAAGGTTTTAAGAATTTTTTTTCTATTTCTGTAAAAAATTATATTAAGATTTTGATAGTGCTTGCATTGACTCTGTAGATCACTTTGGTTAGTATCAACATTTTTGCAAAATTAATTCTTCCAAACTATGAACACAGGATACTGTTGCACTTATTTCTCTTCTTCAATTCCTTTCATCAGTATCTTATAGTTTTTAATGTACAGATTTTTCACCTCCTTGGTTAAACTTATTCCTAAGTACATTTTCCTTTTTGATGCAATTGCAAATGGGATTGTTTTTCTAATTTATTTTATTTTGTTTGTTTGTTTGTTTGTTTGTTTTTGAGATGGAGTCTTGCTCTGTCACCCAGGCTGGAGTGCAGTGGTGTGATCTTGGCTCACCACAACCTCTGCCTCCCGAGTTAAAGGGATTCTCTTGCCTCAGCCTCCCGAGTAGCTGGGATTATAGGCGCCTACCACCATGCCTGGCTAATTTTTGTATTTTTAGTAGATAGAGATGGGGTTTCACCATGTTGGCCAGGCTAGTCTCAAACTCCTGACCTCAGGTGATCCACCTTCCTCGGCCTCCCAAAGCGCTGGGATTACAGGCGTGAGCCACTGCACCCAGCCACTAATTTATTTTTTGGATAGTTCATTGTTAGTGTACAGAAACAACTGATTTTTTATGTTGATTTTGTATCAACATTGGTGAATTCCACCCAACATTTGAGGAAAAACTAATACCAATCCTTCTCAAAATCTTCCAAAAAAATGAAGAGGAAGGAGCACTTCCAAACTCATTTTATGAAGCCAGCATTATTCTCATACCATTCCAGACAAGGACACTACAAGAAAAAAAATTACAGGCCCAAATCCCTGTTGAACATAGATGCAAAAATCCACAACAAAATACTAGCTAAAAGAACTTAACATCACATTTAAAGGATCATTCACCATAATCAAGTGGGATTTCACCAATTTCACTTGGGTAGAATTCACCAATGTTGATAAAAAAATCAACATAAAAATCAGTTGTTTCTTCACACGAACAATGAACTATCCAAAAAATAAAGAACACAATCCCATTTGCAATTGCAAAAAAATACTTAGAAATAAATTTAGCAAAGGAGGTGAAAGATCTTTATATTAAAAACTATAAAATATTGATGAAAGTAATTGAAGAAGACAAATGGAACAGATCCCTTTGTTCATAGATTGGAAGAATTAATATTACAGAAATGTTAATACTAACTAAAGTGATCTACAGAGTCAATGCAAGCCCTATCAAAATCTTAATCGAATCTTTTACAGAAATAAAAAAAAATTCTAAAATTCATATGGCACCACATAAGTCCCCAAAAATCTTTACAACTTCACTGAATTTATTTATCACTTCTAACATTTTTCTGTTGGAGTCATTGGGTTTCTGTATTGAAGAGCATGTGATTTGAAACAGACCATTTTACTTCTTCCGTCCTGATTTGCATGCATTTTATTTCTTTTTCTCGACTTATTGCTCTAAGCAGAACTTCAAGTACCATGTGGAATAGAAGTGGCAAGAGTGAGCATTCTCTTCTTCATCCTGATTTCAGAAGAAAAGCTTTCAGCATTTCACTACTGACTATCACGTTAGATGTGAGTTTGTCATATATATGGCCTTTGTTATATTTAGGGATATTCCTTCTCTACCTAATGTTTTGAATGTTTTCATCATGAAAGGGTGTTGATTTTTTTTCAAATGCCTTTTCTGTATCTGTTAAAATGATCATATGATTATTATCCTTCATTGTCTTATTGTTCATATTTATTGATTTGAGTATGTTGAGCCATCCTTTTATCCCAGGGATAACTCTCACTTGATTATGGTGAATGATCTTTTTAATGTGATGTTAAGTTCTTTTAGCTAGTATTTTGTTGTGGATTTTTGCATCTATGTTCAACAGGGATTTGGGACTGTATTCCTTTTTTTTCTTGTAGTGTCCTTGCCTGGCTTTGGTAGGAGAATAATGCTGGTTTCATAGAAAAATGAGTTTAGAAGTGTTCCTCACTCTTCTTTTTTTTTTGGAAGATTTGAGAAGGATTGATATTAGATTTTCTTTAAATGTTGGGTAGAATTCACCACTGAAGCCATCTGGTTCTGGGCTTTACTTTGTTGGGAAGTTCTTTTTTAAAAAATTGCTGATTCAATATTCTTTTTCATTATTGCTCTCTACAGATTCTCTATTCATGATTCAGTCTTGCTAGGTTGTGGTATGTTTCTAGAAATTTATCTGTTTCTTCTAGATTACCCAACTTGTGTATAATTGTTCATAATAGTCTCTAATGATCATTTATATTTCTATGGTATCAGTTGTAATGTCTTCTCTTTCATTTCTGATTTTATTTGTTTATGTCTTTTCTCTTTCACTCTCAGTTACTCTAGCTAAAGGCTTGTCTGTTTTTTAATCTTTTCAAAAAACAACTCAGTTTTATTGCTCTTTTTTATTTTTCTAGTTTCTATTTCACTTTTTTCTGTTCTGATATTTACTTCATTCCTTCTTCCGACTTTGGGATTAGTTTATGGTTCTTTTATAGTTCCTTGAGGTGTAAAGTTAGGTCGTTTATTTGATTTTTTTTTTCTTAATGTAGGCATTTATCACTATAAACTTCCTTCTTAGAAATGCCTTTTGCTGCATCCCATATATTTTGGTATGTTGTTTTTCCACTTTTGTTTGTCTCAAGTTTTTTAAATTTTTCTTTTGATTTGCTCTTTGATTCTTTGGCTATTTAGGAGTGTATTGTTTAATTTTACAGTTTTCCTCCCTTTACTGATTTCCAGTTTCTTAGCATTGTGGTCAGAAAAGATATTTGGTATGATTTCAATCTTCTTAGTTTTGTTAACACTTGTTTTGTGGCCTAACAGTTGATGTATCTTCAAAATGTACCTGCGCAATTACTTGGGACGAATGTACATTCTATTGCTTTTGGAGGGAATGTTTTGTATCTGTTAGGTCCATTTGGTCTAAAGTGTAGTTCAAGTCAATTCCCTATTGATTTTCTGTCTGGGTGATCTGTCCATTGTTGAAAGCTGGGTATCAAAGTCTTCTACTACTATACTATTACAGTCTATATTTCCTGTTCATATCTATTAATACCTGCTTTATATATTTAGGTGATCCAATGTTGGGTGTGTATATATTCAAAATTGCATCTTGTTGATGAATTGACTCATTTATTTTTATATAATGGCATTCTTTGTCTCTTGTTACAGTTTGTGACTTTAAGTCTGTTTTGTCTGATATAGTATAGGTGTCTCTGCTTCTTTCTGGTTTCTATTTACATGCAATATCTTTTTAATCTCTTCACTTTCAGTTTATACGTGTCCTTGCAGCTAAAGTGACTATCTTATAGATAGCAAGTACTTAGTTCTTCCTTTTTCATCCATTCAGCCACTCACTGTCTTTTGATTAGAGAATTTAATCTACTTACATTAAAATTAATTATTTATAGGTAAAGACATACTATTGCTACTTTGTTAAATGTTTTTCAGCTGTTTTGTAAGTTTTTTTGTTTCTTTCTTCCTCTCTTGCTGTCTTTCTTTGTGATTGATGATTTTCCTGTAGTACTATGGTTTGATTTCTTTTTTTTTAATAATTTTTATTTTTATTTTAAGTTCCAGGGTACATGTGCAGGATATGCAGGTTTGTTACATAGGTAAACATGTGCCATGGTGGTTTGCTGCACCTTCAACCCATCACTGAGGTGTTCAGCCAAGCATGCATTAGCTATTTTTCCTAATAGTATCTCTCCCCACACCCCACCCCCCTTGACAGGCCCCAGTGTGTATTGTTCCCCTCCCTGTGTCCATGTGTTCTCATGTTCAGCTCTCACTTATAAGTGAGAATACGCAGTGTTTGGTTTTCTGTTCCTGCAATAGCTTGCTAAGAATAATGGCTTCCAGCGCCATGTGTGTCCCTGAAAATGACATGATCTCATTCCTTTTTATGGCTGCATAGTATCCCATGGTGTATATGTGCCACATTTTCTTTATCCACTGTATCATTGATGGGCATTTGGGTTGATTCCACATCTTTGCTCTTTTGAACAGTGCTGCAGTGAACATATGCGTGCATGTATCTTTGTAATAGAATGATTTATATTCCTTTGGGTATATACCTAGTAATGGGATTGCTGGGTCAAATGTTATTTCTGGTTCTAGATCTCGGAGAAATCACCACACTGTCTTCCACAATGTTTGAACTAATTTACTTTCCCACCAGCAGTGTAAAAGTGTTCCTATTTCTCTGCAACCTTGCCAGCATCTGTCATTTTTTGACTTTTTAATAATCACCATTGTGACTGGCATGAGATGGTATCTCCTTGTGGTTCTGATTTGCATTTCTTTAATGATCAGTGATGTTGAACTTTTTTCATATGTTCGTTGGCCTCATGAATGTCTTTTTTTGAGAAGTGTCTGTTCATGTCCTTTGCCCACTTTTTGATGCGGTTTTTTTTTTCTTGTATATTTGCTTAAATTCCTTGTAGATTCTGGATATTAGACCGTTGTCAGATGGATAGATTGCAAAAATTTTCTCCCACTCTGTAGGTTGCATGTTCACTGTGATAGTTTCTGTCTTTCTTTCTTTTTATATTATACTTGAAGTTCTGGGGTACATGTGCAGAATGTGCAGGTTTGTTACATAGGTATGCACGTGCCATGGTGGTTTGCTGCACCCATCAACCCGTCATCTATATTAAGTGTTTCTCCTAATGCTTTGACTTCATTATTTCTTTCATTTGATTGAGTATGCTGTGGATGTTTTCTGTTACTTTTTTAATTTTATTCATTGTATTCTTCAGCTTCAGAATTTGTTTGTTTGTTTGTTTGTTTGTTTTTCACAGTTTCTATCTCTTTGTTGAACTTATTATTTTGGTCATACATTGTTTTCCTGATTCTACTGACTTCTTTGTCTGTGTTCTCATGTAGCAACCCAAGCTTATTTAAAACAATTATTTTTAATATTTTGTCAGGAAATTTGTAGATCTCCATTTTTTTTTGTTGGCAACTGGAAAATTACTGAGTTTCTTCGGTGGTATTATTTTTGTGTTGTTTTTGGCAGGTGTTCCTTGAAATCTCGTGTTGCCATGTTCACATTTGAAGAAGTAGTCTCCTCCTTCAGCCTATACTGACTGGCTTCAGAAGAGAAACAGTTATACCAGTTAGCCTGACTGGGGATACTAAGACTCTTGCACATCTTTTCTGTAGATGTGTCACTCAAGCTCTTTTTGAGAAATTTTAAGATCATCTGTATTTTCTTAATTTCATAAAACCAAACCAAATTCTGAGAGTTTCCCATTTGTTTTCTCTAACGTGGTGCCCTGAAGTGCTCAAGTTTTTGTGCCTTCTCCCATTCCCACAGAGTCAAGCTGCCTGCTTCTGCATGCACACAAGTTCACACTCGCTGTCAGGGTTTGGGCCGTGTGCAGGGAGCAAGCCAAGGTAGAGGAGAGAGGGAGACATGCAAAGTTTTGGGAGCACCCATGTGTCAGCTTCGGGGGTTTACAGTTCAGGCATCCCAAGCCACTAGTGGGTGGGCCTCCTGATGGAGTCTGTGAAGTTGTTAGTAGTATATGTGTCCTTTTGTTGAATTTCCAGTCTCTGGTTGCTGTGAGCCCCTACCGCTGTTCCCTGCTCACAGCCTCTCAGTCACTCAGACATGATGATCCCCTCAGTATTCTGAGTGGGGATAGAAAGAAGTAGGCCTCTTGGTCAGTGTCCCACGTGGCTAGGAAAGCCAGGCATTCATTTACTACACTCTCCCTTTCACCCAATGGAGAAATCATGAGTCAAAGTTGTATCTCTTGGTGTTGAGTTCTGCTAGCTTGAGAGACGGTTGACATAAGTAGTGAAACTATTTTCTGGTTCTTTTCAATGTGCCTATTCTCGTAATTGTTTTGCTCCATCTGTGAGCTGGACTACCAGACTCCCACAAAGGTACTCTCATACTTGAGTGGTTGTCAAAATTGTAGATAGTGGGGAAATGACAGGAGAAAATTCCTGTTCTGCCATCTTGCTGACATCACCCCAATATCTAAAATGCATATTTTAATTATTTTTTTCCTTGAATAAAGTTTATTTTGGAATTGTTGAGTTTTACAAAATAATTTAAAATATTCTCTCTCTCTCTCTCTCTCTCTGGGGTTGAGGTCTCACTCTGTCACCCAGGATGGATTACAGTGGCACAATCGCAGCTCACTGCAGCCTCGAATTTCTTGGGTCAAGTGATCCTCCCACTTCAGCCTCCCAAGTAGCTGGGACTACAAGGCGTGTGCCACCATGCCCAGCTAATATTTTTACATTTTTTGTAGAGATGGGGTCTCACTATGTTGCCCAGGTGGGTCTTGAACTCCTGGCATCATGTGGTCCTCCCACCTCCACCTCCCAAGTCCTGAGGATACCAATTGTGAGTCACTGTGCCCAGCTATCCCCTTCTCACTCTCTTTTTCTCTCACACACATGTGTGCATGCACAGACACACACACCTCATGTTCATTCTCTTTACCATGATGATCCTTGGTTCTTTTACACAGCTTCTTTCAGTTTACCTTACAATTTAGCTCAACACAAATTTTAAAAAACTTATAGTTACAATTTAATTTGGCTTGGTCCACACCTCTAACAAATTTGATACAATCTCCAACTTACGGTTGCAAGTTAGTTGATTATATTCACTTCCAAGTATTTCCCCCAACATTTCATTATGAAAATATATCCATCAATTAATGCTCTTATCTATAAAATAATTATTTTTTTGCATTTCAAAATAAGTTACAGACATCAATGCACTTCATCTTTAAACCCTTTATCATGCATATCAGGAAGTAGAGTTTAATATTTCTATATTTCTTGGGGGAGAAATGGAGCTAAAATTATATACTGTATCATATACAAACCTGTTAGGTATATCAATTCATGTGTATTGACAAATGCGTGCACCATGTAACAGAAACTCCTTTCAAGATATAGAATATTCCTATCACTACAAATATTAATCACCAAAACAATGGGGAGAATGTCTCTAGGGCATGTCAGAGACCTTCACTGCAGCCTCTCCCATTATAGGCCAGGAGGCCTTGAAGGAAAAAAATGGTTTAGTGGGCCAGGCCTCAGGCACCCCCCCTTGCTCTTTGCAGCCTTGAAACATGGTACCCTGCGTCCCCAGCTGCTTCAGCTTCAGCTGTGGCTAAAAGGGGCCAACATACAGCTCAGGCCATTGTTTCAGAGAGTGCAATCCCCAAGCTTTGGCAGCTTACACATGGTGTTGGGCTTGCAGGAGCACAGAAGTCAAGAATTGAGGTTTGGGAACCTCTGCCTAGATTTCAGAGGATGTATGGAAATGCCTGGATGTCCAGACAGAAGTCTGCTGCAGGGGTAGAGCTCTCAGGGAGAACCTCTGCTAGGGCAGTGCAGAAGGGAAATGTGGGGTTGGAGCTCCCCCACAGAGTCTTCACTGGGGCACTGTATAGTGGAGCTCTGAGAAGAGGGCCATAGTCCTCCAGACCCCAGAATGGTAGATCCACCAATAGCTTGCACCATGCACCTGGAAAAGCCACTGGCACTCAACACCAGCCCATGAAAAGAGCTGTGAGGGTGGCTGCATCCTGCAAAGCCACAGGGGAAGAGCTGCCCAAGGCTGTGGGAGCCCACCCCTTGCATCATTGTGACCTGGATAGATGTGAGACATGGAGCCTAAGGAGATCATTTTGGAACTTTAAGCTTTAACGACTGCCCTATTGGATTTTGGACTTGCATGGGCCTATAGCCCCTTTGTTTTGGCCAACTTCTCCCATTTGGAATGGGTATTTTTACTCAATTCCTGTACCCCCATTGTATCTTGGAAATAACTAACTTGCTTTAGATTTTACAGGCTTATAGGTGGAAGGGACTTGCTTTGTCTCAGATGAGACTTTGGACTTGGACTTCTGGGTTAATGTTTGAATGAGTTAATACTTTGGGGGACTATTGGAAGGGCATGATTGTGTTTTGAAATGTGAGAACATGAGATTTGGGAGGAACTAGGGTCAGAATGATATGGTTTGGTTTTGTGTTCCCACCCAAATCTCTCCTTGAATTGTAATAATCCCCATGTGTCAGGGGTGGGACCAGGTGGAGGACTGAATCATGGGGGTGGTTTCCCTCATGCTATTCTCATGATAGTGATTTATAACAGATCCAATGGTTTTATAAGCATCTGGCATTTCCCCTGCTGGCACTCATTCTCTCTCCTGCCACCCTGTGAAGAGGGGCCTTCCACCATGATTGTAAGTCTCCTGAGGCCTCCGAAGCCATGCGGAACTGTGAGTCAGTTAAAACTCTTTCCTTTATAAATTACCTAGTCTTGGGTATTTCTTTATGGAAGCATGAGAATGAACTAATGCACAGGGTAAAAATTTAAAAACAAACATACAAATGCAAGTAAACAAGCCAATATTTCAACTGTTCCCATTGCATTATCCTTATTCTTTATCTATGGTACCAGAAAATAATACATCTGAAACAATTTTTTTTTCCTGCCATGATGTACACTCAAGTGGGTCCACTGGGGTTTCTTTCAGTTTCCCAAATACTAGATATGACTCTTCCCTATACCTTATCTTCATATGAAGAAAGCTATGAGAATATATTAATAACTGAATATAGTAACACTACTATAGGAATAAGCATGTGTATATTCCAACTGATCTTTTAAAACTTTTATTTTGAAATATTTATAGATTCAAAGGAAGATGCAAAGAGTATAGGGAAGTGCTATATGCCCTTTATCTAGTTCCTCTAGTGGTATCAACTTACATAACTGCAGTATCATATATAAACCAAGAAATTGGCATCTGTATAATCCACAGACATTACTCAGACTTCTCTAGTTTTACATACACTAATTTGTATGTGTGTGTGTGTGTGCGTGCACGTTTATGTGTGTAGGTCTATGCAATTTTACCACATGTGTATATTTGGGTAACCACTACAATGATCAAGATATGGAACTGTTCCGTCACCACTAAGATCCCTTGTGCTATTCCTTTATAAACATCTCCCTGTCATCCTTTTTCACCCATAAAAGCTAGTAAACACTAATCTGTTCTTCATCCTTATAATTTTATTATTTCAGAATTGTTATATAAATGTCATCATACAGTATATAACACATAGAGATTGGCTTTTGTCACTCAGCACAATTCCCTTGAGATGCATCCAAACTGTTGTGTATATCAGTAATGCAATATGTTTAATTTCTGTGTAGTATTCCATGGTAGAGATGTGCCATAGTTTAACTATTCACCTGTTGAACAACATTTGTGTTCTTTCTACTTTTGGGCTATTACAAATAAAGTTGCTATGAACATTCATGTATAAGATTTTGTGTGATCATTGGCTTTCATTGCTCT